GGTTGTGGCACTATACCAGATACTTTAAAGATGTTATCATTGATGTTACTAAGGATTTCTGGCATTTTTTGAAGACCTTTACATTTACAAGTGTAGATTAGTGAGTCTAGGATTGGTTTCTTACCATGTTCCTTGGTGTTTAGCAAAGCCGTCAACATTGTGGGAAGTTTGTGTAGTGGCTGATTAAACTGGACCATGGACTGCACGTGTTTACACCCTTTTCTGCCCAACTTTGAGTTGGAGGGACAGCATTGGAATGCAGGGCAGCTTGACCCGTTCGGTCAACAAGAATTTCAGCAATCTTGATGGCCAAAAATAAACTTTTCAAGATTCCTGTCTAGATGGGCGGGAAAGAGACTTTGGATATATCTTGAGGTCTAATGTGGGGTGTGGGCCGAGATGTCACAGGTCTCTAGGGTGTTTCTCAGGCTGCTGCCTCCGGGTGCCCATGACCTCATCACCAGTTTCAGCCTTGGCAGTCGGCGCCGGTGAACGAGAGCAACGCTTCTGACCCTGCCGGAGCTCCTCGGAGATGAAAGCCATGACGCGCCTTGCAGAAAATGCATTCCGCCTTCCGTGGGAACAACGCCGAGGCACGCGGTGACAGCCGTGACCATGCTGTTTGCCCAGTGAAGGAAACAACTGTCGGGTATCGGCTCTGCCGGCCTTTCCAGCCGCACTCATGCATGGGGCTCACCCCATGATGTGCGTGGCTTGTCGAGGAGCAAGTGGACAAGTCTCTTAAGGAAAGCTTTGGTGCACAGGCGCTTTCTCCTTGGGGGCGAATTCTGCCAGACCTTGGATAAAAACAAACAGGAAGACTCGCACGGCAGCGGAAACTGTCTTCCAAGTTACTTGGGTTACCCGGCTTTTCCTTCCGCGCTTGGGGTCGGGACCCCGGCCGCTCGTCCCGCCCCCTCCCCCGCCGCGGCCCCGCCCCCTCCCCGCCTCGCCTCGCCTCGCCTCGTCCAGCCCCGCCCCCGCCGGGCCGGGCATGCTCAGTGGGCCGGGCCGGCAGGTTTGCGTGGCCGCTGAGTTGCCGGCGCCGGCTGAGCCAGCGGACGCCGCGTTCCTTGGCGGCCGCCGGTTCCCGGGAAGTTACGTGGCGAAGCCGGCTTCCGAGGAGACGCCGGGAGGCCACGGGTGCTGCTGACGGGCGGGCGACCGGGCGAGGCCGACGTGGCCGGGCTGCGAAAGCTGCGGGAGGCCGAGTGGGTGGCCGCGCTCGGAGGGAGGTGCCGGTCGGGCGCGCCCCGTGGAGAAGACCCGGGCGGGGCGGGCGCTTCCCGGACTTTTGTCCGAGTTGAATTCCCTCCCCCTGGGCCGGGCCTTTCCGGCCGCCCCCGCCCGTGCCCCGCTCGCTCTCGGGAGATGTTTATTTGGGCTGTGGCGTGAGGAGCGGGCGGGCCAGCGCCGCGGAGTTTCGGGTCCGAGGAGCCTCGCGCGGCGCTGGAGAGAGACAAGATGTCCGCCAGAGCTGCGGCCGCCAAGGTGAGCGCCTCCGCGGCCGCCAGGGCCAGACCTTATTTGTCTTTTCTGGGGCTTTCTTTCCTAGGAGGAAAGGCTTTGTTTCCGTATTACACAGAATGTCACTTTGTTCCTGAAGTGTGATCTCTGGTACTTAATATGCAAGACAACACACTTTTTAAGAGGTTATTTCAAGTATGGAGAGAAATACGTTTTCAATGGATTGCCACAGTAAGGTAGGAGGAGTACTTCTCCTGAATTATAGTATGTAAATGATTTGTTTTTCTTTTCCTTTATCAGAGCACAGCAATGGAGGAAACAGCTATATGGGAACAACATACAGTGACGCTTCACAGGGTAAGTTTGTGTTGCAGTAAGTAATCTGTGTAATAGCAATATTTTACTGTAATTTTTACTTTAGGCTCCTGGATTTGGATTTGGAATTGCAATATCTGGTGGACGAGATAATCCTCATTTTCAGAGTGGGGAAACGTCAATAGTGATTTCAGATGTGCTGAAAGGAGGACCAGCTGAAGGACAGCTACAGTAAGAGTGCTGCTTATCGTGGGCACTGTGCATAACATATTATTTTGTGCCCTTTTCCCCTTAGGGAAAATGACCGAGTTGCAATGGTTAACGGAGTTTCAATGGATAATGTTGAACATGCTTTTGCTGTTCAGCAACTAAGGAAAAGTGGGAAAAATGCAAAAATTGTAAGTATCTTTTCTCTGTAATTTAGTAAAGGTCAACTTATTTTTTAACCTTTTTAACTTGCAGACAATTAGAAGGAAGAAGAAAGTTCAAATACCAGTAAGTCGTCCTGATCCTGAACCAGTATCTGATAATGAAGAAGATAGTTATGATGAGGAAATACATGATCCAAGAAGTGGCCGGAGTGGTGTGGTTAACAGAAGGAGTGAGAAGATTTGGCCGAGGGATAGAAGTGCAAGTAGAGAGAGGAGCTTGTCCCCGCGGTCAGACAGGCGGTCAGTGGCTTCCAGCCAGCCTGCTAAACCTACTAAAGTCACACTGGTGAAATCCCGGAAAAATGAAGGTATTCTCTGCCAACTCTTGCTGTTTTTTTCATATACTAAAAACACTTACTTACATTATTTCAGAATATGGTCTTCGATTGGCAAGCCATATATTTGTTAAGGAAATTTCACAAGATAGTTTGGCAGCAAGAGATGGCAATATTCAAGAAGGTGATGTTGTATTGAAGGTATAATCATATTCTTACTTTTTAATGAACTGACTTTCAAGCTGTAATTTATTTTCTGTTGCAGATAAATGGTACTGTGACAGAAAATATGTCATTGACAGATGCAAAGACATTGATAGAAAGGTCTAAAGGCAAATTAAAAATGGTAGTTCAAAGAGATGAACGGGCTACGCTATTGAATGTCCCTGATCTTTCTGACAGCATCCACTCTGCTAATGCCTCTGAGAGAGACGGTGAGTGTGATTCTGTTTGAACGTTCCCTCTATGGGAAAATAAGTAGCACCCTTTTATTAACAGACATTTCAGAAATTCAGTCACTGGCATCAGATCATTCTGGTCGATCACACGATAGGCCTCCCCGCCGCAGCCGGTCACGATCTCCTGACCAGCGGTCAGAGCCTTCTGATCATTCCAGGCACTCGCCGCAGCAGCCAAGCAATGGCAGGTAAGACACCCTATTTTTTTAAAAAATACAGGTGCTCTTGATTTTTTATTTTAATGACACACAGTCTCCGGAGTAGAGATGAAGAGAGAATTTCTAAACCTGGGGCTGTCTCAACTCCTGTAAAGCATGCTGATGATCACACACCTAAAACAGTGGAAGAAGTTACAGTTGAAAGAAATGAGAAACAAACACCTTCTCTTCCAGGTAAGCATAACGAAACACTAAGTTCAAGAAACAAGTGAGTCCTACTCAATTTTTTTTTTCTTAGAACCAAAGCCTGTGTATGCCCAAGTTGGGCAACCAGATGTGGATTTACCTGTCAGTCCATCTGATGGTGTCCTACCTAATTCAACTCATGAAGATGGGATTCTTCGGTAATACAATTTTAAAGTTGTATTGTTTTCTTAACTGTTTCAAATGAAATATCTGTTTTAACAGGCCCAGCATGAAATTGGTAAAATTCAGAAAAGGAGATAGTGTGGGTTTGCGGCTGGCTGGTGGAAATGATGTTGGAATATTTGTAGCTGGCGTTCTAGAAGATAGCCCTGCAGCCAAGGAAGGCTTAGAGGAAGGTGATCAAATTCTCAGGGTATGTCAGTATTGCAACTTATGTGGGTTAAACCAAGAATGATTTATGAAATCTTATTTATTAGGTAAACAACGTAGATTTTACAAATATCATAAGAGAAGAAGCCGTCCTTTTCCTGCTTGACCTCCCTAAAGGAGAAGAAGTGACCATATTGGCTCAGAAGAAGAAGGATGGTGAGATGCTGTCAGAAAATGGAGGAGATAAAATTGATAATGTGTTTGTTTTTATTCCTTTTAGTTTATCGTCGCATTGTAGAATCAGATGTAGGAGATTCTTTCTATATTAGAACCCATTTTGAATATGAAAAGGAATCTCCCTATGGACTTAGTTTTAACAAAGGAGAGGTGTTCCGTGTTGTGGATACCTTGTACAATGGAAAACTGGGCTCTTGGCTTGCTATTCGAATTGGTAAAAATCATAAGGAGGTAGAACGAGGCATCATCCCTAATAAGAACAGGTATGAATGCTTGGATACTTCTCATAGAGTGACCCTTATTTTAATTTTCTCCTTTCTTGTGTAGAGCTGAGCAGCTAGCCAGTGTACAGTATACACTTCCAAAAACAGCAGGCGGAGACCGTGCTGACTTCTGGAGATTCAGAGGTCTTCGCAGCTCCAAGAGAAATCTTCGAAAAAGCAGAGAGGATTTGTCCGCTCAGCCTGTTCAAACAAAGTTTCCAGCTTATGAAAGAGTGGTTCTTCGAGAAGGTAGTTTATTTTCTACAGACTAACCTAATACCATATGCTGTTTTTCATGTGAATTTCTCTCCAGCTGGATTTCTGAGGCCTGTAACCATTTTTGGACCAATAGCTGATGTTGCCAGAGAAAAGCTGGCAAGAGAAGAACCAGATATTTATCAAATTGCAAGTAAGTAGCCTCAAGGCTAACTTAAATGAGGTATGTCTTATTTTTGTCCTGACATAATGAATAGAGAGTGAACCACGAGACGCTGGAACTGACCAACGTAGCTCTGGCATTATTCGCCTGCATACAATAAAGCAAATCATAGATCAAGTAAGTTATTAAAACTTGACCCATTTCATTATGTCTTTGTATATATTTTTCTTTCTGTTTCTAGGACAAACATGCTTTATTAGATGTAACACCAAATGCAGTTGATCGTCTTAACTATGCCCAGTGGTATCCAATTGTTGTATTTCTTAACCCTGATTCTAAGCAAGGAGTAAAAACAATGAGAATGAGGTTATGTCCAGAATCTCGGAAAAGTGCCAGGAAGTTATACGAGCGATCTCATAAACTTCGTAAAAATAATCACCATCTTTTTACAAGTGAGTATGTTAATAAAGGCCTTCTTTCAGCTACCATAAAACTACATCGTTAATTTATTTTCAGCTACAATTAACTTAAATTCAATGAATGATGGTTGGTATGGTGCGCTGAAAGAAGCAATTCAACAACAGCAAAACCAGCTGGTATGGGTTTCCGAGGGAAAGGTAAGACATTTCCTATTACTTTTTTGACTAGTTAAAATTTGTAATTTACTTTTATTTGACCCAGGCGGATGGTGCTACAAGTGATGACCTTGATTTGCATGATGATCGTCTGTCCTACCTGTCAGCTCCAGGTAGTGAATACTCAATGTATAGCACGGACAGTAGACACACTTCTGACTATGAAGACACAGACACAGAAGGCGGGGCCTACACTGATCAAGAACTAGATGAAACTCTTAATGATGAGGTTGGGACTCCACCGGAGTCTGCCATTACACGGTCCTCTGAGCCTGTAAGAGAGGACTCCTCTGGAATGCATCATGAAAACCAAACATATCCTCCTTACTCACCACAAGCGCAGCCACAACCAATTCATAGAATAGACTCCCCTGGATTTAAGCCAGCCTCTCAACAGGTAAGCAGCAAGCATTCAACGTTTTGTAGATAACTATATTTAAAATATTTTAAACACTTCACAGAAAGCAGAAGCTTCATCTCCAGTCCCTTACCTTTCGCCTGAAACAAACCCAGCATCATCAACCTCTGCTGTTAATCATAATGTAAATTTAACTAATGTCAGACTGGAGGAGCCCACCCCAGCTCCTTCCACCTCTTACTCACCACAAGCTGATTCTTTAAGAACACCAAGTACTGAGGCAGCTCACATAATGCTAAGAGATCAAGAACCATCATTGTCGTCGCATGTAGATCCAACAAAGGTACCTGTGCTGCGGTGTTGCACTAATTTGTTACTTTGTCCTTAAATGTGAATTTTTTATACAGGTGTATAGAAAGGATCCATATCCCGAGGAAATGATGAGGCAGAACCATGTTTTGAAACAGCCAGCCGTTAGTCACCCAGGGCACAGGCCAGACAAAGAGCCTAATCTGACCTATGAACCCCAACTCCCATACGTAGAGAAACAAGCCAGCAGAGACCTCGAGCAGCCCACATACAGATACGAGTCCTCAAGCTATACGGACCAGTTTTCTCGAAACTATGAACATCGTCTGCGATACGAAGATCGCGTCCCCATGTATGAAGAACAGTGGTCATATTATGATGACAAACAGCCCTACCCATCTCGGCCACCTTTTGATAATCAGCACTCTCAAGACCTTGACTCCAGACAGCATCCCGAAGAGTCCTCAGAACGAGGGTACTTTCCACGTTTTGAAGAGCCAGCCCCTCTGTCTTACGACAGCAGACCACGTTACGAACAGGCACCTAGAGCATCCGCCCTGCGGCACGAAGAGCAGCCAGCTCCTGGGTATGACACACATGGTAGACTCAGACCGGAAGCCCAGCCCCACCCTTCAGCAGGGCCCAAGCCTGCAGAGTCCAAGCAGTATTTTGAGCAATATTCACGCAGTTACGAGCAAGTACCACCCCAAGGATTTACCTCTAGAGCAGGTCATTTTGAGCCTCTCCATGGTGCTGCAGCTGTCCCTCCGCTGATACCTTCATCTCAGCATAAGCCAGAAGCTCTGCCTTCAAACACCAAACCACTGCCTCCACCCCCAACTCAAACCGAAGAAGAGGAAGATCCAGCAATGAAGCCACAGTCTGTACTCACCAGAGTTAAGATGTTTGAAAACAAAAGATCTGCATCCTTAGAGACCAAGAAGGATGTAAATGACACTGGCAGTTTTAAGGTAAATATGTCTTTAGTGCCTTGGATGCATGGTTTGTCTTTTTTTTTTTTTTTTTTTTAAACAGCCTCCAGAAGTAGCATCTAAACCTTCAGGTGCTCCCATCATTGGTCCCAAACCCACTTCTCAGAATCAATTCAGTGAACATGACAAAACTCTGTACAGGTGAGTACACTTTGTGCTCTTTGTGGCATAGAAGGTGTTCCGTTTGTCATTCATTATCTGTTAGGATCCCAGAACCTCAAAAACCTCAACTGAAGCCACCTGAAGATATTGTTCGGTCCAATCATTATGACCCTGAAGAAGATGAAGAATATTATCGAAAACAGCTGTCATACTTTGACCGAAGAAGTTTTGAGAATAAGCCTCCTGCACACATTGCTGCCAGCCATCTCTCCGAGCCTGCAAAGCCAGCTCATTCTCAGAATCAATCAAATTTTTCTAGTTATTCTTCAAAGTAAGCTATTTCACCTGGCTTTTAAAAATAGGTTTTCTATTGCGCTTGCTTTGCCATCACCTAGATTTCTTGGCTCTTACACTAGCTATGACTACTTGAAAAGGAACGTCAAGTGGTAAGACTGGCAATTAATGTGAGGCTGTTCCACAGGTGTTGGCATTTTCTTCATTTGTTAACAGGGGAAAGCCTCCTGAAGCTGATGGTGTGGATAGATCATTTGGCGAGAAACGCTATGAACCCATCCAGGCCACTCCCCCTCCTCCTCCATTGCCCTCGCAGTATGCCCAGCCATCTCAGCCTGTCACCAGCGCGTCTCTCCACATACATTCTAAGGGAGCACATGGTGAAGGTAGGAAGTTCGGAAGTAGACATTTTAACACAAAGTTATTTAAATGCTTACGTTTGTTTTTCAGGTAATTCAGTGTCATTGGATTTTCAGAATTCCTTAGTGTCCAAACCAGACCCACCTCCATCTCAGAATAAGCCAGCAACTTTCAGACCACCAAACCGAGAAGATACTGCTCAGGCAGCTTTCTATCCCCAGAAAAGTTTTCCAGATAAAGCCCCAGTTAATGGAACTGAACAGACTCAGAAAACAGTCACTCCAGCATACAATCGATTCACACCAAAACCATATACAAGTTCTGCCCGACCATTTGAACGCAAGTTTGAAAGTCCTAAATTCAATCACAATCTTCTGCCAAGTGAAACTGCACATAAACCTGACTTGTCTTCAAAAACTCCCACTTCTCCAAAAACTCTTGTGAAATCGCACAGTTTGGCACAGCCTCCTGAGTTTGACAGTGGAGTTGAAACTTTCTCTATCCATGCAGAGAAGCCTAAATATCAAATAAATAATATCAGCACAGTGCCTAAAGCTATTCCTGTGAGGTAAGACTTATGCCTTTGCTCAAAGCATTGGCAATTCACTCACTAGCCATTTCTGAACTTTCAGTCCTTCAGCTGTGGAAGAGGATGAAGATGAAGATGGTCATACTGTGGTGGCCACAGCCCGAGGCATATTTAACAGCAATGGGGGCGTGCTGAGTTCCATAGAAACTGGTGTTAGTATAATTATCCCTCAAGGAGCCATTCCCGAAGGAGTTGAGCAGGAAATCTATTTCAAGGTCTGCCGGGACAACAGCATCCTTCCACCTTTAGATAAAGAGAAAGGTAAATGTGTTTATTTTTCTCCTTAGTTTTGATCCTCTCTGCCTATCCCCTTTTCCAACTCCAGGTGAAACACTGCTGAGTCCTTTGGTGATGTGTGGTCCCCATGGCCTCAAGTTCCTGAAGCCTGTGGAGCTGCGCTTACCACACTGTGCGTCCATGACTCCTGACGGTTGGTCTTTTGCTCTAAAATCATCCGACTCCTCGTCGGGTATGCTGTCTTCACTCTGTCCTTTGGGAGCTTGTAAATGACATCAACTTCTTTTCTCTCATAGGTGATCCTAAAACCTGGCAAAACAAGTGTCTTCCCGGAGATCCAAATTATCTCGTTGGAGCAAACTGTGTTTCTGTCCTTATTGACCACTTTTAACTCTTGAAATATAGGAACTTAAATAATGTGAAACTGGATTAAACTTAATCTAAATGGAACCACTCTATCAAGTATTATACCTTTTTTAGAGTTGATACTACAGTTTGTTAGTATGAGGCATTTGTTTGAACTGATAAAGATGAGTGAGCATGCCCCTGAACCATGGTCGGAAAACATGCTACACACTGCATGTTTGTGATTGACGGGACTGTTGGTATTGGCTAGAGGTTCAAAGATATTTTGCTTTGTGATTTTTGTAATTTTTTTATCGTCACTGCTTAACTTCACATATTGATTTCCGTTAAAATACCAGCCAGTAAATGGGGGTGCATTTGAGGTCTGTTCTTTCCAAAGTACACTGTTTCAAACTTTACTATGGCCCTGGCCTAGCATACGTACACATTTTATTTTATTATGCATGAAGTAATATGCACACATTTTTTAAATGCACCTGGAATATATAACCAGTGTTGTGGATTTAACAGAAATGTACAGCAAGGAGATTTACAACTGGGGGAGGGTGAAGTGAAGACAATGACTTACTGTACATGAAAACACATTTTTCTTAGGGAAGGATACAAAAGCATGTGAGACTGGTTCCATGGCCTCTTCAGATCTCTAACTTCACCATATTACCACAGACATACTAACCAGCAGAAATGCCTTACCCTCATGTTCTTAATTCTTAGCTCATTCTCCTTGTGTTACTAAGTTTTTATGGCTTTTGTGCATTATCTAGATACTGTATCATGACAAAGACTGAGTACGTTGTGCATTTGGTGGTTTCAGAAATGTGTTATCACCCAGAAGAAAATAGTGGTGTGATTTGGGGATATTTTTTTCTTTTCTTTTCTTTTCTTTTTTTTTTTTTTTTGACAAGGGGCAGTGGTGGTTTTCTGTTCTTTCTGGCTATGCATTTGAAAATTTTGATGTTTTAAGGATGCTTGTACATAATGCGTGCATACCACTTTTGTTCTTGGTTTGTAAATTAACTTTTATAAACTTTACCTTTTTTATACATAAACAAGACCACGTTTCTAAAGGCTACCTTTGTATTCTCTCCTGTACCTCTTGAGCCTTGAACTTTGACCTCTGCAGCAATAAAGCAGCGTTTCTATGACACATGCAAGGTCATTTTTTTTAAGAAAAAGGATGCACAGAGTTGTTACATTTTTAAGTGCTGCATTTAAAAGATACAGTTACTCAGAATTCTCTAGTTTGATTAAATTCTTGCAAAGTATCCCTACTGTAATTTGTGATACAATGCTGTGCCCTAAAGTGTATTTTTTTACTAATAGACAATTTATTATGGCACATCAGCACGATTTCTGTTTAGATAATACACCACTACATTCTGTTAATCATTAGGTGTGACTGAATTTCTTTTGCCGTTATTAAAAATCTCAAATTTCTAAATCTCCAAAATAAAACTTTTTAAAATAAAGTGCTGGCTTGGTCTGTTTGCCCACTGTTTTCTAGTTTCATGCAGCTTTATAATCCTGTTTTAAAATCCTGCACACAAATCCCTATCACCCAGCGTCACCTACCACCTCGTCGTCTGGTGTTGCATGCAGAATTTCTCCCCTTGGCCAGCATGTACAGATGGGTGGGCAGTGCTCATCTGAAGGGCTCAGACTGAAGTGGGGCAGAAGGACCTGGAGACAGAGTGGGAGAAGGCAGCAGGCCGACTTCCCCCTGTGGGTAAACACACACCCCTGCGTGGAGAAACACCCCTGCATGGGGACACACGTGCGTTTGTGTGTGTGCGTGTAACCATTTGTATATGGTTTTATTCCCCAGATAAATAGCACGGGCATTGTTTAATGTCACCCACATTTGGGGGAAGAAAATGGGTTTAGTGAGCATAAATATTCCATTGTGGACATCCTACTTACTTAACTGCCACCCCTGTTGACATTTGGATTATTGCTATAGTGTTTCAGTAAACACCTTTGTGGACTGAATCCATCTATGTGGATTTTATTTTTTTCATCTTTGTTAAGGTATAATTTACATAGAGTAAGTTACTGTTTTTAAAATGTATAGTTCAAATTTTGACAAACACATACTGTTTATTTACCACGGTTAATACATACAACAGTTTCTTTATCTTCTCTAATCATTTGTACCCCTTTATACTCAACCCTTCTTCCAGCCCCTGGCAGGATGATCTCTTCTGTTTCTATAGTTGCCTTTTTGACAGTGTCATATAAATGGAATCATACAATATGTTGCCTTTGAGTCTGGCTTATTTCACTTAG